GGAATTTGTCTCCTTTAATCCCCCAAATAATCCGATGAGGAGTTTTTATCTGCCGCTTTACGGATGAGATTGGACACACACAGTAAGCTGAAGTAGTAGTCAGGAGGGAAAAGGACGAAGAATCACAAACCGTTCTCCCCCTCCAAGATGAGTGCATGGTGTGGGCGTCCAGGAAACGTTCCTGGAAGAAATTATTGGATGGATGGATGAATGAATGAATGAACGAACATTTAAAGGCTGGCTTACGAAAGGAGTTTAGTGAGAAATGACACAGAGAGGAGAGCTGAAATACTCCAAAAAATACAGATTTCAAGTACAGGTGGGGTTTGGAGGCTGCAGAAAGTCCCAAACATTCAAACAAGCCCAGAGTGAAAGACAGGGTTTCATTAACACTCGGGCAACTACTAGTGTGGCTCTGAAGAGTCTAAAGAGATCTACAACACTTGTGACCCGAACACAAAAGAGGCATATGCAATCTACAGTGCTCCCTCTGGAAAGCTCTAGAACACCGTCGCGTTTTGTTCCCAAACTTGGGCGGCGGGGTTGGGCAGGCGCCTGTCTCTTTAAGAATCTGGTCGAAGTCCTTTTCCTCGCCCCGCCCCGCCCCCGGTCCCCCCCCCTCCCCGCCCCCGGCCCCCCACCCCCCGGTGCCGGCGCGGCCTGGGGCCCACCCCCTTCTTTTCTGCGGCTGCACTGAAGGGTTCGGCTGCCCATCCGTCACAGAGGCGATGCCTCTGATTGGCTGCTGCTCTTCGGGCCGGGAGGCGGGGCGGGAAGGCCGGAGAAACTAGTTTGTTGGCGGCGCCTAGGCTGTATCGCAGCGAGAGCGTTTTTGCCTGTGGAGAGCCGGCCGACGGGAGCCGCGGCGGAGCCTGTTGAGCTCGCGCGGGCTGCCGGGAGTGGTCTCTGAGGCGGCGGCGGCGGCGGGGATCGTCTCCGGCAGTGAGTATCCAGGCCGGGCGGGGACGCCGTGCTCTGGCCGCAGCACCCGCGCCCCCGCTCCCTGCGCTGGGGACTCACCACCCCGGGCCGGGCCGGGACCAAGCGCTCGGAGCCCCCGCGGGACTACGTGTCCCGGGAGGGGGCCCCGCGGCTGGGGCCGGGGCCCTGGGACAATGGTGGGGAGCGGCGGCCGGCCGGCACCCCGCGGCTCCGCGAGGGAATTCGCCGAGAGCTCTGCGCGAGGGAATGAATTGTTTGGCAAATGGATGTTGCGCGCGGGAGCCGCTACTCTTTCCCCAGGGAGTGGTTGATTCATTGAGTCCGCAGACTCTTTTTTTTAAAAAATTACTATTGATCCTGGAAAGAGAGACTGCTTGTCTTTGAGGACGCGAGCGGCGATGCCCCGCGCCTTGGACGCCCAGGCCGGATGGCTGCCTGCCTGGCGCAGAGCGAGGGCCCGGGGTTCACAAGGGGAGGGTTTGCGCGGGCCTGGCCGCGGAGCCCCGAGCCGTTCACGTTCCGCCTGCCAGGGTCCCTCGTTTCGGTTTGCAGAACTGTCCAGCGGCAGAGAAAGGTCGCACTCAAAGGCACACCCACCTGTCCACCTGGGTGGCGGCCAGACTGGCAGGTCCAGAGCAAGCCCTCTAGCCTGACTCTAATTACCACACTTGCCCTGGCTCCGAGACACACCGCGCGATGTTACGCCCCCACTCCCCCTGTCTCTTTCGTAGTTGCTTTAGAAGCTTTTCTCTTGGGGGATTGTGCCCGGGAGATACCAGATACTTTTTTTGTGTTGCTGCTCTAAGCCCCCAAAGTGCATTCCCATTGTCTTTGAACAAAGAAACATCTCTCTAGAGGCCTGACCCAACGAACTGTGGGTGAGGGGGCGGACCCAGGCCCCTGCAGATTTAATCTGGACGCTCTTGGGTCCTGCTGGATCCCGGTGAATTTGACCTTGGGGAAGGCGGGCTGGACTTTGACTCTCCTCGGTAGTCAGGGCAGAGAATGCCAGGTGTCTGGACCATTTGGTTCCACTCTATCGGCCCAATAGAGAGAGGAAGGGAAGGAAGTTAGCAGTAGCACCAGGAGAGGAGGCAGGATTCCACGGTCTGTATCCTGGACCAGATTCCAGTGACCGTTATGGGGCCAAGCCCTCTGGGACCCTGGGTCCCAGTCTCCCCATTCATAGGAGGAACTGATGCTCAGTGTGCTGATCTGAGCTGTGAGGATTCCTGGCATGTTGGTGAAGGCTTGCGTGGGGGTCTGGGGAAGAGTAGGACACAAAGTCTACCCCACCTCAGGGTCCATTTGGTGTCCCAAGACCGGAGGCTCTTGGGTCCACAAGCTGTGCCTGTGAAGGTTGACGTAGTCAGTCTTTTTCCGGCCTGGCAGCTATTTCAGTTTTGAGTCATTTGTCAGGCAGTGACTCCAGGGTGGTTGATAAAAGGGAGGTAGAAATGGAAGACACCTTCATCCTGGGGTCTTGGGCTGCAGTTGGATTTATGTATGTGGTGCGGAGAGAAGAGCTATAGGCAAATTGCATGCTCCACATCGGAAGCAGGTTCTGCAGCCCGATGCCCCTTAATAGCGTTTTAAATCTGCGGGCACCCCGTGTGGGCAGAAGAGAGCAGGAAGAAAAGAGAACAATTACCCAGTGAAAGCAAGCTTGGTTCGTCCCGTCTATCACTTGGGCGGGGGCGGGGGGAAGGGTAGGATGAGTGAGAGTGTTATTTAGTGGGTGGTTTGTGACTGATTGATTGATTGATTCATTGTTTGAACAGACTTGATTGGGCACCTGCTGTGTGCCAGGCCCTGAGTTAGGTGCTGGAGACTCTTCCTTTAGTGAGCACCTAGATGAGGGAGTGCTGGCACATGGATTAGGGGCCCTGACACATCGTAGTGATAGAGGCAGCAAGAGGAGAGAAGGAGACACAGGTGGGCAAGGCTTCCTGGGGAGAGGATGCCTTGACTAAGATGAGAAAGGCATGTCATCGCCCAGATTCGAGGTGTAGGGCAGCCACCTTTGTCCTGTCGCTCACCCACACTTCTCCCAGAGGCCCAATTCATTGCCAGCCTCAAGATAGGCACAGGTTGAGGCCATGGAGAATGCAAGTGGGAGGTGGTAGAAGGTTTGCTCTCGTCCGTAGTGTCTGGCCGCACAGTCAGCAGTCCAGCGCATTTGTAGGAAGCTGGATGGCTTCTGGATGCAGCCTCTCTTCTCTGGGGGTCCTGGGAGAACCTACCCCCTGGTCCCAAAGACCAGCCCATTGTCTGAGCCCCTAGTCCCTCTGTACCACCAGGCAGTGTAGGCATAGCCTGGCCAGTGTGGGCAGAGCTGGCACAAGAAAACAGAGTGGCCAGACACAAATGAATTGGTTGATTGAGATGCTGGTTTTCATCTAATGTGGTAAATTTCATAATTTAATTGCCTCAGCCAGCCAAGGCTGTTGAAGCATTTTCCTCACCAGGAAACACTTAGTTGGAACAAGCTGGGGGTAGAGGAGGGAGGTGCAGGGGAGGAGGGAGGAGGGAGAACTTAAGCATCCACAGCTTTCAGTCACAGCATCCCAACAGGACTTATCAATCAGCAGCTATCCCCAGCTGATGGAAGTCAGCCCAGCCCCTACAGTAGGTTCCAACCCCTTTCCTTGACCACCTCATTGCCATACCAACCTAAAGCTGTCAAAAGCTGACACCTGTCATCTTCAAGGCATAATCATCCCATACTGCCTCCAGGTCCTTCTGGGGCTGTTAGAAACTGGGGAAGGGGTGCTGTGGGATTAGGTGGGGAAGCGAAGGGGTTTGGGGATAGGAAGGGCTCCCTGTTAAGTCCTTTTAACCCAGGAGCAGTGGAAAGAGCATGGGCTTTGGCACCAGACTGGGGTTCAAATGCTGTGGGTCTGTGATCAAGTTCCTTAACCTCATTGAGCTTTGTTAGCTTTTTTCAGGGGTATGGTGAAGGTTAACCACCATACTATGCAGAATCCCCTAGAATGGGGTCTGGCACCAAGTGGGTGTCAGTCATGCCGGGCTCCCCTTTCCCTTTTTTGTTTTTGTTCCCTGGGTGCAGAATTGAGGTTGGGTGCTTGTTGCTCTGCAGCTGACTTGCAGCCCTCCCCTGAGTCCCCAGTCACCTCACCCCCGCCCCCTACCTCTCTTGCCACTCTTTCTTACTGCTAAACCTTTCCTGCTTTCCTTCCAAGCCCTGTCCCAGCACCCTGTTGGATGATAAACGATAGATGTGTGTGGCTTATTAACCTTTTTTTCTTTTGAGAAGGAGTCTCGCTCTGTCGCCCAGGCTGGAGTGCAATGGCGCCATCTTGGTTCACTGCAACTTCTGCCTCCTGGATTCAAGTGATTCTCCCGCCTCAGCCTCCTGAGTAGCTGGGATTACAGGCACACACCACCATGCCTGGCTAATTTTTGTATTTTTGTAGAGACGGGGTTTCTCCATGTTGTCCAGGCTGGTCTTGAACTCCTGATCTCAGGTGATCCACCCGCCTCAGCCTCCTAAAGTGCTGGGATTACAGGCATGAGCCACTGTGCCTGGCATTTTTCTTTTTTTTTTTTTGAGACTGAGTCTTACCTTGTAGCCCAGGCTGGAGTGCAGTGGTGTGATCTCAGCTCACTGCAATCTCCACCTCTCAAGTCAACCAGTTGTCTGCCTCAGCTTCCCCAGTAGCTGGGATTACAGGCACCCGCCACCATGCTCGGCTTTTTGTATTTTTAGTAGAGACAGGGTTTCACCATGTTGGCCAGGCTGGTCTTGAACTCCTGACCTCGTGATCCACCTGCCTTGGCATCCCAAAGTGCTGGGATTACAGGTGTGAGCCACCGCACCTGGCCTTTTTTTTTTTTTTTTAAATGGCAGCTCTGTGGTCTCAGAAATCAATTTCATTGAGAAATTGCACCATATTTTCTGCAAATACATAAAAATCTTCCTGGTCATACTTTTCTCCCACAGTGGTCTCCTGTTCCCTGAGTTGGGTACAGAGTCTGTATGAGGCTCACCTGGGCCACTTCTTGTTTCAGCGTGACCAAGGCCCGAGGCCAACTCCGTCTCTTCACCATCCCATAGCTAGAGCCCTCAGACCTGGAACCTGTTGGCAGAAAGAGCACTTGAGTCAGAGTAGGGGAGTCGTGCTTGGCCCCAGCTTGCCTGTGTGACTACATGCAGGTTCCCTTACCCCTGTGAGCCTCAATTTGCTCTCCTGTATAATACTTCTATTAAATGTTTTGCTATAAAATTTCAAAAGTTCTTGCAAGCTCTGGTGTTCAGCAGTTTTATAAGGCTCGAGTTACTTGCTTAGCCTTTCTGGTCAGGAAGAGCTTGAACAGCCAGTAGAGTACAGAGGGGCCAATTTAGAAGTCAGGAATGGACCGGGCGAGGTGGCTCACCCCTGTAATCCCAGTGCTTTGGGAGGCCGAGGTGGGCGGATCACCTGAGGTCGGGAGTTTGAGACCAGCCTGACCAACATGGAGAAACCGCTTGTTTACTAAAAATACGAAATTAGCTGGGTGTGGTGGCTCATGCCTGTAATCCCAGCTACTTGGGAGGCTGAGGCAGGAGAATCACTTGAACTGGGAGGCGGAGGTTGCAGCGAGCCGAGATTGCACCATTGCACTCCAGCCTGGGTGACAAGAGCGAAACTCCGTCTCAACAACAACAACAAAAGAAGTCAGGAATGGGGTTCTAGTTCCAGCTCTGCCTTGGATGTGTGCTGTGGGAATTGGGCAAGTTACTTTCTCTGGGATCTAGTTTTTTCACCTGTAGAGTGAGAGGGGTGACGTAGGCAAGCTCCTAGTTTCCTGAAGACTCGATTCAGATTTTCCCAGTAACTCCAAAGGGACGGGGCTGTTCTCCTTGAGCCTCTGGCAGTTCCCTGTCCCTGCCCACTGCCTCAGAGTTTGAGGCCTCCTGCGAAGGGGCTGGTGGAGACAGAAGACTGCATCAGGGGAGCACCAGGCTGGGCTTAGGGGAGCAGGCGTGGGCTCAAGGGAAGGTGGTGTGTGGGTTACTCATTTCTCAGGGCCATCGCTCTGACTGGTCGTGGGCAGGGAGCTGGGCAGCAGTTCGTGGGAGCACCAGGATGACCCCCTCTGGAATGACTAGGGTGAGACTTCCCTGGTGGGATGTCCCTTGGGCACAGAGCCAGGGCCACCTCCCAGCAGAGAGTTGGACAACGAGCTTTGAGGAGCAAGGGAGATCTTCAGCAGATTAGCTGGACATGGTGGCAGGCGCCTATAATTCCAGCTACTTGGGAGGCTGAGACAGGAGAATCGCTTGAACCCCGGAGGCAGAAGTTGCAGTAAGCCGAGATCGCGCCATGGCACTGCAGCCTGGGCAACAGAGTAAAATTCTGTCAAAAAAAAAAAAAGGGATCTCAAGGGAGCCCAGCAGGGCAGGAGGAGGCGACTGAGCACCAGCCTGCAAGACCAGTTGGATGGCTCCTCCCACGGGGAAGCAGGGCTGAGCAGGCCATGGGAGCGCTGTGCCTGCTGCCACCAGCTCAAGGGCCACATTCACCTTAGGTGTCACTCCCCACCCATCTCTGCCAGGAGGAGCCTTCCACCATCAGCCGAGTGGTGAGGAGTAGGATGCAGGGAAAGGATGGAGACAAAAAAGCCTTGCTTACATTTTTTGCCTGTTCCCATTGGGCCCCCAAGGAGAGGCTGACCACAGATCCATCTAGGCTGAGCAGAATTAATTTCCTAATTAAGATAAGGAGAAGCTGTGCTCATTCAAACTCCAGGACAAGCTGCCAGCCAGGTTTGCTGTTGGCCAGGCCAATTTGTCTGAGAGGAGTGAGGGCCAAGAGATGGAGGAGCTCTTTTTCTAGAAAACCATGGCGATTCCATCCATTGTCCGGAGTTCATGTTCTGCACCCTAGCCAGCTGGGCTTGTGAGACCTTGGCAGCAAGTCCCTTAACCTGTGAACGCTTTTGTTGTTCACAGGCTTGGAAATCTGAGGGAGAAAGGTACCCAGCTTTGTTCATGCAACAAACATTTATTTAGTTTTCTGAATGGCTCGCCGTGGACTAGAAGCTGAGGAAAGAAAGTCAGGTTCAAAGAGCTCCTGCTTGGGAGCTCAGCGTCTGATGTGGGAGGCAGACAGGCGGGTATGGCACAGCGCTAGGGTCTCAATAGTGGGCATGTTGAGAATCTGCCTCAGTTTCCTCATTGATGAGGTGAGGAAGTGGACTGTTGGTTTCCTCATTTCAAATGTGTCCAGGGAATTTTTTTCCCCCATCTGTTCTCTGCCGGGCTCTGGGATTCAGTGGAGAACAAGGCAAGGTCCTCCCCGACCCTCTCCTGATCCCACATTCAGCTGAGGGAGGCAGACAACAGACTGACAAAAATATGCAGCTGCAGAGGAAGTGGACAGGGAGGTGTGGGAAGATGGTCAAGTGAGGATGCCCTCCGAAGAGGGGTCAAGGAAGGCCTCTCTGGGGTGGTGACATTTGAGCCAGCCGTGGGAGGATCAGAGAAAGGCCTGCCAGGTGGGTAGCACAGCTCGTGCAAAGGCTGGGCCTGCGTGGGCTGCGGACAGAGACATCATGAGGCACAGAGAGGTGCCAGACCCTGACATTCTGCAGTCTTCTGGTGCAGGGAGAGACTGAGGATAACATTGTTCTCTTTCATTTTATTGTTTTTCTCTGATTTAAATAATATATCAATGGATTTCCTTTTTTTTTTTTTTTTTTTTTTGAGATCTAGTTTCCCTCTCATTGCCCAGGCCGCAGTGCGGTGGCGCGATCTCAGCTCACCTCCGCTTCCCGGGTTCAAGCAATTCTCCTGCCTCAGCCTCCCAAGTAGCTGGGATTACAGGCGCAAGCCACCACGCCCAGCTAGGATTTCCTTTATAAATGAAAAATATAGGAAAAGATGGAGCACAGTGTGAGGGTCCATCCCCTCCTTTGTATCTGTCCACAGATGGGTGCATACCCTTCTAGTCCTCCGTTGTATGTGCAGATTTTGTGTTTACATAATTTGAATCATACTCAATACTCTACAACTTATACCACTTAGTGTGTGGTGGAGCTCTTTTTCACAGCGTCGTCATATTCCACACTGCAGCCAAACCATCATTTCCTCTCATTGTGTCCTAAGGAGAGACTTTAGGTAATGCCTCATTTTCCCTGTATGATCAATGAAATCTTGTGTGTCCTTCATCATGCATCTTTCTGAGCAAGTGTGATTATTTTAAATTTTCATTGTCAAAGCCAAATGCCCTTTGCAAAGATTTACCCAGTTTACTCTTTCACTAATAATAGTGCCTGAATGCCCATTTCTCTACAGACTCACCTAATTTTTTTTTGAGACTGAGTTTCGCTCTTGTCACCCAGGCTGGAGTGCAATGGCATGATCTCAGGTTACAGCAACCTCTGCCTCCCAGGTTCAAGCGATTCTCCTGCCTCAGCCTCCCAAGTAGCTGGGATTACAGGCAAGCGCCACCACGCCCAGCTAATTTTGTATTTTTAGTAGAGACTGGGTTTCTCCATGTTGGCCAGGCTGGTCTCAAACTCCTGACCTCAGGTGATCCACCTGCCTCGGCCTCCCAAAGTTCTGGGATTACAGGCGTGAGCCACTGCGCCCAGCCCCCAAATTTTTGATGTTATCCACATTTTTAGTTTTAGCTAATGTGATGGGGTGGGGGGGCGGGTGGAATCTCATTGTTCCATTAAAAAAAATGTTTATTCAGGCTTTGTCCTTTGATTCTAGTCCACTTTTGTCTTTCCAGAAGATCAAAGTTTATTGAGTGCTGGTTCTGCCTCTTATTGGTCTCCTGACCTCAGCTGGGTACTCATCTGTGAAATGAAGCCCTTTAATCCCTGCCCGCCCCTGCCCCCCACTAGGCTGCTGTATTTTTTGCATGGGAAAACATTCCTGAAAGTTCATTTTATGCTGAAAAGCTCTGCAAACATGAAGAGGCATGGTTTTTACTAGCGAAATGGAAATATCTGGAACATTTGAGTGAATTCAGGTGTTTCTAAACAGCCAGCATATCCAGGGGAGGAGCTGGGGTGACTTTGCCCTTGTGCAGTGGAGCTGGCCTTAGGTGGGAGGTGTCTGCCTATTGTCCCAGAGATGCACGGGGCCTTACCTGGCTGAGAGCCATCTGGCTGGGCTTGAGAGCTCTTCTCAGAGGGCTGGCTTAGTCAATGATCTGTCACCTGTCTGCAGGAATAAAGAAATGAGCCAGGAGGACAGAGAGAGTTCCGTAGCTGGTCCAGAGAAAGGCCCAGAAAGGGGCAGTGGCCACCACAGACTAAACCCTGTTTACTTGCCTGTGTGGTCCCAGGAGGCATCGGGCCCCATGATAGAGGAGCCAGGGAACTGCTGACCATGGCCTGGGCCCCAGAGGAATTCATTACTGCTGGGTACCTGGGGACGTTTTGGCCAGGCTCTCCCCACCCTTCAGGAAGCAACATCCAGGTTTGGCCATGACTCCCCTGCTGCCCTGGAGATGACTCAGAACCAAGCTTCAGAGGAGGCTCCTGTGATCCCAGCCAGCCTGACCTACTTGGAACAATCTCAGGGACAGATGTAGGTAGGGGGAAGGGAGAGGGTAACCAAGGTCCTCTAACCTGTGGGCTTGTTCCCCCACAAGCTGACGCACCATGTCGGTCAGTGTCCATGAGACCCGCAAGTCGCGGAGCAGCACGGGGTCCATGAACGTCACCCTCTTCCACAAGGCCTCCCACCCGGACTGTGTGCTGGCCCACCTCAACACGCTTCGCAAGCACTGCATGTTCACCGACGTCACACTCTGGGCGGGCGACCGTGCCTTCCCCTGTCACCGTGCCGTGCTGGCCGCCTCTAGCCGCTATTTTGAGGCCATGTTCAGCCATGGCCTTCGGGAGAGCCGGGATGACACTGTCAACTTCCAGGACAACCTGCACCCGGAGGTGCTGGAGCTGCTGCTGGACTTTGCCTACTCCTCACGCATCGCCATCAACGAGGAGAACGCTGAGTCACTGCTGGAGGCAGGCGACATGCTGCAGTTCCACGATGTGCGGGATGCTGCCGCCGAGTTCCTGGAGAAGAACCTTTTCCCCTCCAACTGCCTGGGCATGATGCTGCTCTCGGACGCCCACCAGTGCCGCCGGCTGTATGAGTTCTCCTGGCGCATGTGCCTGGTGCACTTTGAGACGGTGAGGCAGAGCGAGGACTTCAACAGCCTGTCCAAGGACACACTGCTGGACCTCATCTCGAGTGATGAGCTGGAGACCGAGGACGAGCGGGTGGTCTTCGAGGCCATCCTCCAGTGGGTGAAGCACGACCTGGAGCCACGGAAGGTCCACTTGCCCGAGCTCCTCCGCAGCGTGCGTCTGGCCTTGCTGCCGTCCGACTGCCTGCAGGAGGCCGTCTCCAGCGAGGCCCTCCTCATGGCAGACGAGCGCACCAAGCTTATCATGGATGAGGCCCTGCGCTGCAAGACCAGGATCCTGCAGAATGATGGCGTGGTCACCAGCCCCTGTGCCCGGCCACGCAAGGCGGGCCACACGCTACTCATCCTGGGGGGCCAGACCTTCATGTGTGACAAGATCTACCAGGTGGACCACAAGGCCAAGGAGATCATCCCCAAGGCCGACCTGCCCAGCCCCCGGAAGGAGTTCAGCGCCTCAGCGATCGGCTGCAAGGTCTATGTGACGGGGGGCAGGGGCTCCGAGAACGGGGTCTCCAAGGATGTCTGGGTGTACGACACCGTACATGAGGAATGGTCCAAGGCGGCGCCCATGCTGATTGCCCGCTTTGGCCATGGCTCAGCTGAGCTGGAGAACTGCCTCTATGTGGTGGGGGGACACACATCCCTGGCAGGGGTCTTCCCGGCCTCGCCTTCTGTCTCCCTGAAACAAGTGGAGAAATACGACCCTGGGGCCAACAAGTGGATGATGGTGGCCCCCTTGCGGGATGGCGTCAGCAATGCCGCAGTGGTGAGTGCCAAGCTGAAGCTCTTTGTTTTCGGAGGAACCAGCATCCACCGGGACATGGTGTCCAAGGTCCAGTGCTATGACCCCTCGGAGAACAGGTGGACGATCAAGGCCGAGTGCCCCCAGCCTTGGCGGTACACAGCCGCTGCCGTCCTGGGCAGCCAGATCTTCATCATGGGAGGTGACACGGAATTCACAGCCGCCTCGGCCTACCGCTTTGACTGTGAGACCAACCAGTGGACGCGGATTGGGGACATGACTGCCAAGCGCATGTCCTGCCATGCCCTGGCTTCCGGCAACAAGCTCTATGTGGTCGGGGGCTACTTTGGGACCCAGAGGTGTAAGACTCTGGACTGCTATGACCCCACTTCAGATACATGGAACTGCATCACCACAGTGCCCTACTCACTTATCCCCACGGCCTTTGTCAGCACCTGGAAGCACCTGCCCGCGTGAGGAGCACCTGCTGAGCCCAGCCAGGTGAGTCCCTGGCAGCCCACGGCCACTCTGGGATTGATTTTCTCTTCCTCTCCTCCCTCCACAGACCGCGGCCTTCAGTGTCACAGCGTGGCCTTGCTTGTCTGCCACAGCGGGAGCTAAGCCGGCCCTGGGCCAGCACTCCGAGAGGTGGAAGGGGCCCTGCCAGCTCTGGGGAGCAGCAGCCTTGGGCTGTTCTGAGCTTTAGGCAAGAGAAGAGAAGCATCTCTTGCATCCGTGCCCCTGGGGGCCTCTTCAGCTTTGCAGTGGTTTGTGGGAAGACATACCTCCCAGAGGGGCATGGACTGCCACCAGGACTGACCCTGGCGTCGGGGAGAAGGACACTTGCAGAGCCTTGAGATCACCTGTTTGGCAGGTCCTGGACTGGGGCCGGGCAGGCAGGGGCAGGGAGGCGCCCCGGGTGGGCTTTGGGGCTGCGGCACTGCCACACATCCTTTCCCTCCTGGCCTGCCCTGCTGGGGCTCTACTGCCATCTATAGATGGTGTCCTGGGCCTGGGAAACTAGGTTCCCAGGGGTTGAGACCAGAAAGGTGACCAAGACAGATTTTTTAAGGTGCAGAAACTGCAGGGGGGCCTCAGTGACATCCATGAGGCCTTATTAGCAAAGGACACCCAGACCTCCAAGGTTTGTGGGCCCCTTCCACAAAGCTGTAAGTCCCAGCCCACCTACTCAGGGCCTTGCTCAGTGCTGTGGCCCGGTGGGGACACAGTTGCTCGTGGCCACTCAGTGGAGCTGGGCCTGCAGCAGACTCAAGGCTCCGAGTGCCCTGGGGGTCACCCCTCCCCTCCCCTCCTCAGAGCCCACCCTGAGAGGCAGCAGTGACCCCCATGGCACACACCTGCCAACAGCACTGGGGGCTTCTCCCCAGGAGACCACGCTGCCCTCCAAGACCAGGAGCAGCTGTGAGCTGGAGACAGCAGAGGGACCCCAGGGTGTCCCCTGCAGATCCCACCAGGGCCGCATCCATCTCAGTGTGGAGGACAGTGACGGGACCCTCACCATCCTCTTGCGTTTTGGCCCCCATTTGCTCCCTGAGCTCCAAGATAAGAATGGCCCCGAGAGAACTGCTGAACATTTGTTCATTGCTGTCACCTCCTGAGTCACTGGGGTCCCTCACCAGCACCTCCCTGACACCTGGGCTATGGAGAGGTTGGCGCCTGTCAGTGACCATCCTAATGCCTCTCGCTCACTCCCAAGCCACCATTTGAGAGGGAGGGGTGTTGGTGCCCTGACAGGGACTGGGCAGGGTGTCCAAACTTGGGGCTTCCCAGGCACCTGCAGTGTGAACACTGCTTGGCTGGCTCAAGATTAGGGCCGCGGAGGGGGCTGTGCACATACCAGTTACTTAAGCAGCCACGAGTGTCCCCCATGCCTTGGTGCGGGTCCTGGAGGCCTCTTGGGGGTGGGACCTTTGGGCAGGGTTTGCCCACTGACACGCCCGCCATGGGGCACTGGCTGCATGGGGCTCCTTGGACCCTGTAGACCCAGCAGACCCCGCCTGTGTCAGGCCAGCTGCCCGAAGGCACTTGGCTGTGGTCCCAGGGGACGGCTCTGCTGGCACACTCAGGAGCCTGGCCGCGGGGACTGCAGGGAGGGTGCCTGGACCCGTGGGGTTGCTTCATTGAGATAAAGCACACTTATCACATAGCACAAAGGACGTGCCATGGTGCTTTCCCCAAAAGTTGTGTTGCTTTTATCAGTTTTCTAACTTAATAAAAAGAGTTGAGAAAATTCTTTGCCTGCCTTGTGTGCTGGGATCAGTC